CAAAATCCAGGTTGGTGAATGCTGCACGGTCCTGCCTTCCTGCGTGACACTAATTTACTCCATCTAGTTCCCATCATCTCCTGGTCAGAATCCCTGGCCACAACTGAGGCAGAGGGAACCTGCAGTTTACCAGAGGAATCTGGCAGGTCTGTGATAGGGACAGGACAGTCAGCCTTCACCATGGTGCCCCGGAAGCAGGAGGAAGTGTGGTAATCTAACTCCAGCGACCTGGAGAAGGGCAGGCTGCGGGATGGGGAAGATTTCAGAGCAGAGGGAGTAACGGGCTTGGTGTGATGGACACCGCGCTTCGGAGGAGCAGGGTGGAGAGAAGAAAACCGCCAGATGCTACACTGGGCCGACAGAAAAGAGTAGCTTTGCAAAAACGACGGCAGCGCGCTTTACAGTTTATAGGGAACTCTCACCTAAAGCACTTCAGTGGACCCTCACATAAACCCTGAAAGCGAGAGAATGTTAGCCCCATTTTACAGAAATGGAAACTGAGGATCAATGACTTCATCAAAACCACACAGCTGGAAAGGAGCCGTAAGACCAAGTCTTTGGACGTTAAGTCCCGCGCTTTTCCCTCCTCTCCTCCCTGGCCCTGCAGCCCTCGGGGAGGGAAGACTCGCCTCCTTCTTGAAGAGGGTGAACTTGACAGCGCAGCCGTAGCACCTACTCTCCATGGTGGCTCCCAGCACCGCAGGGTCTGCAGAGCTGAGATCACGCCGGCCAAGTCCTGGGCCCCTTGGACCCTCACCCCAGCTCCGCCCTTCCCTTCCCTGCCCTGCCCCGCCCCACACGCCCACTGGCACTGTCCCGCCGCGACCTAGAGCAGGGAATCCGGACGCTCTCCTGCAGCCAGCGTACGGCAGCGGCGGCAACGGGGGCTGCTGGGAGTCGTAGTTCATTCACGACTGCCGGCCTCCCTCAGAGTCAGTCAAGCCTGACCCAGAACACAATTCCCAGAGGGCTAGGCGCCGCTCGGAGCCTGCAGTCCTCACGCGCGCTTAGACTCTTGGGAGTTGTAGTACGAATCCGTCAGGCCGGAACCATGGCAGTGACCAAGGAGCTCTTACAGATGGACCTGTACGCGCTGCTAGGCATTGAGGAGAAGGCAGCGGACAAAGAGGTGAGAACGGTGGCGAGGAAGGCTGATCTTGAGAATGGCCATGTCTTCTGTCTGACTCTTCCAGGTAAAGAAGGCGTATAGGCAGAAGGCCCTCTCCTGCCACCCAGACAAAAATCCAGATAATCCCAGAGCAGGTGAGACTCTTCTCAGGGCGTGGGGAGAAAGATTTTCTTCTGTCTTTTTGATCCTTATGTTTAGCTGAACTCTTCCACCAGCTTTCTCAGGCCTTGGAGGTGCTGACCGATGCTGCAGCCAGGGTAAGCACAGCCTCCTTCATCGGAATCGTCCCACCCTCTGCCCTGTGCCCCTTTCTCCTGCCAGGCTGCATATGACAAGGTCAGGAAAGCCAAGAAGCAAGCAGCAGAGAGGACCCAGAAACTTGATGAGAAAAGGAAGAAAGTGAAGCTTGGTAGGTGCCATCATAGTGCTCGGTGGCCTGTGCAGCAGTCTGGTCATTCAACCCTTGTGTCTAGACCTGGAGGCCCGGGAGCGGCAGGCCCAGGCCCAGGAGAGTGAGGAGGAAGAGGAGAGCCGGAGCACCAGGACACTAGAGCAAGAGGTGAGCACTCAGGCACACTGGCCAGAAGGCCACAGAATTGTCACCCCCACCCCCTGCTCTGCAGATCGAACGCCTGAGAGAAGAGGGTTCCCGGCAGCTGGAGGAACAGCAGAGGCTCATCCGGGAGCAGATACGCCAGGAGCGTGACCAGAGGTTGAGAGGTGCAGGTCTATCACCCCGCCTATCTCCCCTCTTCTACTTTTCTTCTTTTCCCAATATTTCTAGGAAAGGCAGAAAATACTGAAGGCCAAGGAACCCCCAAACTAAAGGTGAGCCTGGGCAGGATCTGTGGGCCACCTCAAGAATCAGTGTTTCATGAGGCTCTCTTTTCAGCTAAAATGGAAGTGCAAGAAGGAGGATGAGTCAAAAGGTGGCTACTCCAAAGACGTCCTCCTACGGCTTTTGCAGAAGGTCGGCCCTGTTGACGTCCACTCTTTCCTATCTCATGCTTATTAGGACCCCTTTGTCCCCACAGTATGGTGAGGTTCTCAACCTGGTGCTTTCCAGTAAGAAGCCAGGCACTGCTGTGGTGGAGTTTGCAACCGTCAAGGCAGCGGTGAGTGCTGCATGAGGCTTGGGGGCCCCTCGGATGGGACAGGACTAGATGCTGTGTTTGGCAGGAGCTGGCTGTCCAGAATGAAGTTGGCCTGGTGGATAACCCTCTGAAGATTTCCTGGTTGGAGGGACAGCCCCAGGATGCCGTGGGCCGCAGCCACTCAGGACTGTCAAAGGTGAGGAGTCAGGCCTCGCCCGGCTGGGCGCTTGACCCCTCCCTGTCCCTGCCCTGTCCGACAGGGCTCAGTGCTGTCAGAGAGGGACTACGAGAGCCTCGTCATGATGCGCATGCGCCAGGCGGCCGAGCGGCAACAGCTGATCGCACGGATGCAGCAGGAAGACCAGGAGGGGCCGCCTACGTAGCCCCAGCTCCAGCCATCCACCCCTCAGCCCTTTTCTTCAACGTCACCAATAAATTTTTTTTTTTTTTAAGATTTTACCTCTATCCCATACATAGGTATAAGGTGCTGGGCTCTGCCGCAGAGCGCTCCACCCAGGCCTGGCGCCCCTCCCAGGAAGTGGGCAGACCCCCAGGGAAACGCTCCGCAGGGTGAGAGTCCCAGAGTCCGTGCACAAGCAGAGCACAGGCGCAGCCACTCATCACAGCCCTTTATTGGCTTGGGCTAGCTATGCAGGAGCCACGCGCCAGGGCCGCTGGAGTGCCCAGCTCCGGCCCGGGGCAGCTGCCCGAGGAACATGGCCTACACAAGGCCCTCGGCCCAGGCCCGAAGCAGGAGGGCAGCTGGGAGCACCAGGGCACCGGGCACTGCCCTCTCCCACTGCTTGACGCAGGGTTTCAGAGAAGGCCATTCACTGCCCTTTGGGGCTGGGCCCATGGCGGTGATGATTTGGGAAGAGAGGAGCAAGGCAGACGGTGAGGCAGGAGCTTGGAGGTCAGGGCCCACAGCAGCCCCTCCACAGGGGTGCCCCGTCTGCAAATCAGCATGAGAAGGTCACTCCTTGTGCAGACACCACACCAGCGTCTGGCCCACCCCCGTCATGCTCAGCACACGGAAGCCCCTGCGTTCCAGCTTGTCCAGGACTATGCGGGGAGGGTCATCGACGTAGTATTCATAACTGCAAAGAGACAGGATGGGGGGGGTGAGGAGGGGCACACAGCAAGCTCCTGGTACAAAGCTAGTGTCTGCAGCAGGCAGCCTGGCCACTCTTGTAGTGACTCACACTTGCTGGCTGCTTGCTGGGCGCTGGGGTAAGTGCACGCCCCCTGCCTCCTCCCCTTCTAGGTACTTCACGAGCTATCTCATTTATTCTTCCCAACAAGCTAGTGAAGGTGCCACTGTTGTGGCCATTGATAGATGAGAAAACAGAGGGGTTAATCAGGTTCCCCAGCGTCCCAGATGGTAGACCATGTTAGTCTGACCACAGCCCTGCTGCCGCCCTCCCTGGGCTTGCTCCCCACCCAGGCTTCCAGGTAGGAGGAGGCTGAGGCTGCAGTGAGCCATGATTGCACCACCGCACTCCAGCCTGGGCGACAGAGACTCCATTTCAAAAAAAAATAAGCCTCCAGGCCCCTCACTGCCCTGGCTGTCCTGCAGTTCTGTAGCAACAAGGCTGAGCCCCAGTAGCTCCTGGCTCTGTGCGCCACTCCCTAGCATGGAGAGTGCTGGTAGTCCTTCTGTCAGGTTTAATTGATGCTGAAAGACCATGAAGCAGACAAAGGGCTCAAGCCCCAAGCTGGGCATGGAGAGGCAAGTGCCTCATGGCAAAGGGAGGGGGCTGGCTTCTGTCCCCGAGCCTTGACCCAGGGGCTGGGATCAGCCCTCCTCTTTCCCCGATTTGAACTGGCACTCACTCTGACAACTCTTTTCAGAGAGCCTGTGTAGCTTGGGTTCTCCCTGCCTCCAGGGGTGAGAGGAGGAATGGAAGCAGTAGTCACAGTTTAGACATGGAGGCATTAGGAAGAATGCCAAGGGAAATGGCTAGGTCCCCAGGCAGCAGCCACCCTGGAGGTAGGACGCAGGCTCCCTGCTCCCTGCTTCTAGGGCTTAGCTTTGCGACTCATGCAGATCCTCACGACAAAAACCTTTCTCTCTGTGCCTGTCTGTCCTTGATGGGGTCCAGCTTAGGAGAGGGCAGGGCAAGGAACAGTCTGCTAGTGGAGTCCTAGACCCAGGGAACGGACTCTGTTTCTGCGGTTCCAGTAAGGATGTGGAAAGCTTTCAGAGCAAGCCTCGTGGGGGAGAGGGGGGATGTTGGAGAGGCTACAGATGGGACCAACTCCTCCGGAGAACAGAGCCCCAGGATGCAGGCAGGGGGCTCTGATGCTGGGCCCTGTCCCTGGGCTTGGAGGTTGTATAAAGGGAGCAGAGGCAGGTCTAGGGGCTGGCAGGGAGAGGATACTGAGGGAGGCTGCTACTTACAAGTTGTTTCCCAAGGCTCTTCTCTTTGAAGCCCCCAGATGCTGCATCAGCTCTGGATCCGACTGTTCATCGCCCACCATAGTGGGGCCCACCTCCTGCAAGGTAAGCCACAGTGGCTGCTTGGCTGGCTGCCAGGAGGAGGTGGAAGGTCTTGCCTGTCCTTCCTCCCCTGCCTGCTAGCCCTGAGTAAGGTTCAGGTAAAGGCTACAGAGAGTAGCAAGGATTCTTAGGGGCTGAGCACAAGCTGTGAAGGGGTGGAGCCCATCAATGATCAGGAGGAGCAATGTAGGCGCCCTCCCTAGTGCCTTAAAGCTCAGCTTTAGCCAGGCAAAGTATCACGAGCCTATAGTTCCAGCTACTGAGGCTGAGGTGGGAGGATCGCTTGAGGTGGGAGGAGTTTGAGGCTGCAGTGAGCCATGATTGCACCACTGCACTCCAGCCTGGGTGACAGAGTGAGACTCCATTTCAAAAAAACAAAACAAAATAAACATGTAAATGAAAGAAGCCAGACTCAGATCACATTACCACAGAAAGGTAATTAGTGGTTATCTAGGGCTGAGGGACTTGGGGGAAATCAAGAGTGTCTGCCAGTGGGTACAGGGTTTCCTTTTGGGGTATTAGAAATGTTCTAAAACTGATTATGGTGATGGTTGCACAACTCTGAGTACACTAAAGAAACAACAACACTGAATTGTACACTTTAAATCAAAGAATTTATGGTATGCACATTACATATCAATAAAGCCATATCTTTTAAGAAATAAGAATCACTTTGGGGGGCCATTTCCAAGTA